CTTCCCGGGGCGGCCTCGCTGCGTCGCGCGCCTCCGGTGCGACCATCACCGGCCGGCGTGGCTGGGCCGGGCCAGAGGCCGCGGCGCGGGCATTTTCTAAACAGGGTCGTTTCCCGCGTGCTCCTGCTTCGATGTGGAAGCTCCGTGATCTCGGAGGGCCTGAGTCGTGGAGTTGGGGGAGCTTTTAAAGTTAACTTTGTTGAGCACCGCGTTGTAGGCGGGCGCGGTGGCGCCTGTGGGCCCCGCTATCCTGGAGGTCGCGGTTGCAACTGCACCGCAGCCCGGGCAAGAGCGAGACCCTGTCTCTAAATAAATCACACGCGCGCAGTCATGAAAGTAAGACGGACGCCAGAATCTCACATGCTTTTAAGTTCTTTGTGGAAGTGGCGCTCTCAGTGTTCAGAAAAGTGTAAGTTGCGCGGGACAGAATTCACACCAGTGGGGACGATCCGTTCGCCAGATCAGCGCCGTGGGCCCTCCTGAGTAGTGGGAGCCGCATTTATCTTCTAAGAGACCTCGAGTCCGATACCAAAAGGAAAACATTCCTCGGACAGCAAGGTCTTGCAGCACAACTCTGACAGATTAGAAACCGAGTGCTGGAGTCTTTTGTTTTTGAGACGGAGTCTCGTTCTGTCGCCCAGGCTGGAGTGCAGTGGCGCGGTCTCGGCTCACTGCCAGCTCCGCCTCCCGGGTTCACGCCATTCTCCTGCCGCAGCCTCCCGAGTAGCTGTGACTACAGGCGCCCGCCACCACGCCCGGCTAATTTTTTGTATTTTTAGTAGAGACGGGGTTTCACCGTGTTAGCCAGGATGGTCTCGATCTCCTGACCTCGTGATCCGCCCGTCTCAGCCTCCCAAAGTGCTGGGATTACAGGCGTGAGCCACGGCGCCTGGCCCAGTGCTGGAGTCTTATTCCAGAGGAGAAGCCTGGAAAAGCCTGTCCTTATTATCAGGACGGATTTACTACAAAGTAAGGATATTACTGAGATTGATAGAAGCTTTTTTTTTTTTTTGAGACAGGGTCTTAACTGTCGCCAAGGCTGAAGTGCAGTGGCACGATCATAACTCACTGCAGCCTTGACCTCCTGGGCTCAAGCGACCCTCCCACCTCAGCCTCCTGAGCACCTGGGACCACAGGATGCACCACCCCGCTTGGCTACATTTTTAATGTGTAGACATGGGGTCTGAATACGTTATTGAGAGTGGTGCGGAACTCCTCCTGGACCGAAATGATCCTTCCACTTTGGCCTCTCAGAGTGCTGGGATTACTGGCGTGAGTCACTGCACCTAGTCCAAGCTTTCGTTTTTTTGTTGGGGGGAGACGGAGACTCGCTCCGTTGCCCAGGCTGGAGTGCAGTGGCACAATCTCGATGACGGCTCACTGCAATCTCCACCTCCCAAGTTCAAGCAGTTCTCCTGCCTCAGCCTCCCAAATAGCTGGGATAACAGGCACACGCCACCACGCCTGGCTAATTTTTTTTGTATTTTTAGTAGAGACAGGGTTTCGCCATGTTGGCCAGGCTGGTCTCGAACTCCTGACCTCAGGTGATCCACCCACCTCGGCCTCCCAAAGTGCTGGGATTACAGGCGTGAGACACCGCGCCCGGCCCCAAGCTTTCTTTAAACGGGGAAAATATGCACATAAAAATTCAAAAGGCCTAGGCTGGGCAAGTTGGCTCATGCCTGTAATCCCAGCACTTTGGGAGGCCGAGGCGGGCAGATCACTTGAGGTCAGATTTGAGACCAGCATGGCCAACATAGAGAAACAGTCTCTACGAAAAAAATAAAAAATTAGCTGGGCATGGTGGCGCACGCCTGTGGTCCCAGGTACTCTGGAAGCTGAGGCGTGGGAGGCTGAGGCACGAGAATTGCTTGGACCCAGGAGGCGGAGGTTGCAGTGAGCCGAGATTGCGCCACTGTACTCCAGCCTGGGCGACAGAATGAGACCCCCTCTCAAAATAAAAATATACATTTACTGTAAAAATATATTTGTCCACCACGTGGAATGATCTGGATTTGCTAACCCATAAAGCTGACCGGGACTCATTGTCCATGGAGAGCGCACTCGCCTTCCTCGGGGAGATGGTGCTTCGCCTCCTTCCTGCACTTCCAGCCCCACTGCCCCACCCGGCAGGCTCATGCTGACTGTGCTTTGCTGACAATCTGCTTAGGAGCTGCCTCAGTTTGCTGAGAAGTGAAATGTTCTTGGGGGAACCCTCAGGGTTGTTGTCCCGGTTCCTGACACTAAGGCCTGCATTTACCATGGTGCTCAGCCCAACACACCAGACAGGCACCATTCCCCCACCTCTGCCAACGAGGAGAGCCCCTGGGGGTTAACACTGCCGCTGGTGCCAGCACTGATGGCAGCATGGCAGTCAGGACCCAGGCCTGACAGAGTCCCCGGCAGCTACAGAAGTGCATGCTCCCTCTCTGCACGGGCCACTTCTGGTACCTCTTGGTGTTGAAGTAATTTAAGTCAGAACCCCTTTTATTGCCCCAGGGGTGACCGGGAGGCCGTGGTCTCGGGGCTTTGTGTTTGCAGGAGTGTGGGGCTGGGGCTGCCTTTTCCGCGTCCCCTGGAGGAGACCTCAGGCAGCCTCTGTAGGTCTGAGGACCCGCCTGCATGCCAGGTTCTCCGGGAGGCTTTGGACTTGGGAGCCTTTGAACGTGCCCTTGAGAGGCGGATCAGAAGGGGGCAGGTTTTACGCATCATGTGTTGAGCCCCTCACATGCACCCTCCAAGGACCTGTCGGGGATGGAGCAGCTTGCTGGAGACAAGGGGCATGGCCTCAGCGGTGGCGCCGGGGTGAGAATGCAGGGGTTTTGCCAAGGTATCTGGCCCTGACCTTCTCTGTCGTGTTTCCGCCCAGAGCCTGGAAACCTGGCCGGCGTCAGGCACATCATCCTGGTCCTCTCAGGAAAGGGGGGCGTTGGGAAAAGCACCATCTCCACGGAGCTGGCCCTGGCACTGCGCCATGCAGGCAAGAAGGTGAGCGCCCTACCCCTCACTGGGCGGAGCCCCCCTGACCGCCCCGTCTGCCCCGTCTTTGCAGCGCTGATAAAGCAGTTTGTGTCCGACGTGGCCTGGGGGGAGCTGGACTACCTGGTGGTGGACACGCCCCCGGGGACCTCCGATGAGCACATGGCCACCATAGAAGCCCTGCGTCCCTACCAGCCCCTGGGGGCCCTCGTGGTCACCACGCCCCAGGTAGCGCTGCGGCACCTTCCCGAGTCCCTGTGGGCTGACCGTGGCCTCGGCTCCTGCCCCGCAGGCGGTGTCCGTGGGGGACGTGAGGCGCGAGCTGACCTTCTGTAGGAAGACGGGCTTGCGGGTGATGGGAATCGTGGAGAATATGAGCGGCTTCACCTGCCCACACTGCACGGTGAGTCCCGGGGGTTGCAGAGGGGGCGAGGCTGGGCAGTGCTGGGCTCACCACCGTCTCCTAGGAGTGCACCAGCGTCTTCTCCAGGGGCGGCGGAGAGGAGCTGGCCCAGCTCGCCGGGGTGCCCTTCTTAGGTGAGTGTCCCAAGCTGGTGCTGGGGTCGCGGCATGGCGCCACCGCCTCCACTGTGCCCTGCAGGCTCCGTGCCCCTGGACCCTGCGCTCATGAGGACCCTGGAGGAGGGCCACGACTTCATCCAGGAGTTCCCTGGGAGCCCCGCCTTCGCTGCACTCACCTCCATAGCCCAGAAGATTCTGGACGCGACGCCCGCGTGCCTCCCCTGACTAAGGCCACCTTGCAGCCGCTTTCCAGGGCCACCAAGGGCTCTGCTCCAGCCTCTCAGAGAAACAGAGGCCTGGGCTCGGTTCCCGGGCCCTGCAGGGGCAGGCCCAGGCAGCGTCAGCCGGAGAGCTTCTCCCCGACCAGCCCAGCCCCAGGATGTGTCGCACCAGCAGCTCTGCCTGGTTGGCCTGCAGTGCCGTGGTCTGCGTGCTCTGCAGCTGTGAGACGGGGGCGGCCTGGGCTCTCTTCCCATCCATGTTGCCTACCTGTGCCCCTGGCAGCCGCGTGTCCACACAGTTAGCGGAGCGCGGGACTTCTGCAGTCCTCAGGTGACCCCGGGCCTCCAGCACCCTGGGTCGCTGTCATCTGTGTTTAGCTCGGGGAGTGCCCCCTAAGGGGGCGAACTGACCTCAGGCATGTTTTGTAACTGTAGAGGCGCCTGCCATTAAACGTGTCCGCTGCTGTGGCGACAGATCTGATGTTTCTAGAGTCTTCTGTCCTTCGGG